AATCACGGCTCAGCGCAGCCACTGCCTCCTGGGCTCACACGCTCCTCCGGCCTCAGCCTCTCGAGTACCTGGGACTACAAGTGTGAGCCAGTTTGGCTAATTTTGGCTAATTTTTGTAGAAACGGGGTCTCGCCATGTTGGCCAGGCTGGTCTCCAACTCCTGGGCTCAAGGGATCCACCTTCCTCCCCCTCTCAAAGTTCTGGGATTACCGGAGTGACCCACTGTGCCCTGCTGGCAAATTTCTTAAACTGTGCCTCAGTGACCTCATTTAATAAAGGGAATAATTGTAGCACACTTTTTCTAGAGCTGTGAAGATTCAATGGAATAAATAAGGCAATAAATGAATGGATGGGGAATGAAGGATGTGGGTTTCCTCCCTCTTGTCTTTCAATAAGCTCTCACCATCAACCTCCCATTGCCTGTTCTCTCTCTTCCCCCTCTCTCCCTCTGTCTCTCTCTTAGCCAGGAAACCTGGGGTAGGGAGGCTTGGAGCCAGCGGGTGCGTCGGGAGGCTGCGGGTACTGACTGGGGACGCGCACGGAGATTGCGGGAGAAGGATCCACGCCGCGGGAGAAGGATCCATGCCGCGGGAGAAGGATCAGAGTGGAGCCTGTGGCTGCTGCAGGAGGAGGAAGCCGCCGCCTGGCCCACACCACAGGAGAAGGGCGGAGCCAGATGGCACCCTGCCCACCGCTTCCCGCCCACGCACTTTAGCCTGCAGAGGGGCGGAGCGTGAAAAATACCTCGTGCGCCTCGGCCGACTCTACAGTGCGACGGGCGGAGCTTCCAGACGCTCCGCCCCACGTCGCATGCGCCCCGGGAAAGCGTGGGGCGGAGCTTCCGGAGGCCCCGCCCTGCTGCCGACCCTGTGGAGCGGAGGGTGAAGCCTCCGGATGCCAGTCCCTCATCGCTGGCCCGGTCGCGCTGTGGCGAAGGGGGCGGAGCCTGCACCCGCCCCGCCCCCCCTCGCCCCGTCCGCCCTGCGCCGCGCGGGGAGGAGGAGGAGGAGCCGCGGCGGGGCCCGCACTGCAGCGCCAACGTCCGAGCGGGCGGCCGAGCTCCCGGAGCGGCCTGGCCCCGAGCCCCGAGCGGGCGTCGCTCAGCAGCAGGTCGCGGCCGCAGCCCCATCCAGCCCCGCGCCCGCCATGCCGTCCGCCGGCCCCGCCTGAGCCGCGGCCTCCGCGCGCGGGCGGGCCTGGGGACGGCGGGGCCATGCGCGCGCTGCCCTAACGATGCCGCCCGCCGCGCCCGCCCGCCTGGCGCTGGCCCTGGGCCTGGGCCTGTGGCTCGGGGCGCTGGCGGGGGGCCCCGGGCGCGGCTGCGGGCCTTGCGAGCCCCCCTGCCTCTGCGGCCTAGCGCCCGGCGCCGCCTGCCGCGTCAACTGCTCGGGCCGCGGGCCGCGGGCTGCGGACGCTCGGTCCCGCGCTGCGCATCCCCGCGTCAACTGCTCGGGCCGCGGGCCGCGGGCTGCGGACGCTCGGTCCCGCGCTGCGCATCCCCGCGGACGCCACAGCGCTGTGAGTAGCGGGCCCAGCGGCACCCGGGAGAGCTGGCCCTGACCCACGGCCACTCACTCCTCAGAGACGTCTCCCACAACCTGCTCCGGGCGCTGGACGTTGGGCTCCTGGCGAACCTCTCGGCGCTGGCAGAGCTGTGAGTGTCCCCCAGTCGTGCCAGCATGCGGGGTCAGCTTTGCCGAATCCCCCCTCTCTTCCAGGGATATAAGCAACAACAAGATTTCTACGTTAGAAGAAGGAATATTTGCTAATTTATTTAATTTAAGTGAAATGTAAGTTGTGGTTCTTTGGGTGGGGTCCTGGCCCTGGTCCCCAACACCTGCCCCTGCCCCGCAGAAACCTGAGTGGGAACCCGTTTGAGTGTGACTGTGGCCTGGCGTGGCTGCCGCGATGGGCGGAGGAGCAGCAGGTGCGGGTGGTGCAGCCCGAGGCAGCCACGTGTGCTGGGCCTGGCTCCCTGGCTGGCCAGCCTCTGCTTGGCATCCCCTTGCTGGACAGTGGCTGTGGTGAGTGCCGGTGGGTGGGGCAGCTCTGTCCTAGAACCCGGGGTCCAGTGGCTGCCTCTTCTAGGTGAGGAGTATGTCGCCTGCCTCCCTGACAACAGCTCAGGCACCGTGGCAGCAGTGTCCTTTTCAGCTGCCCACGAAGGCCTGCTTCAGCCAGAGGCCTGCAGCGCCTTCTGCTTCTCCACCGGCCAGGGCCTCGCAGCCCTCTCGGAGCAGGGCTGGTGCCTGTGTGGGGCGGCCCAGCCCTCCAGTGCCTCCTTCGCCTGCCTGTCCCTCTGCTCCGGCCCCCTGCCGCCTCCTGCCCCCACCTGTAGGAGCCCCACCCTCCTCCAGCACGTCTTCCCTGCCTCCCCAGGGGCCGCCCTGGTGGGGCCCCACGGACCCCTGGCCTCCGGCCAGCTAGCAGCCTTCCACATCGCTGCCCCGCTCCCTGTCACTGCCACACGCTGGGACTTTGGAGACGGCTCCCCCGAGGTGGATGCCGCTGGGCCGGCTGCCTCGCATCGCTATGTGCTGCCTGGGCGCTATCACGTGACGGCCGTGCTGGCCCTGGGGACCGGCTCAGCCCTGCTGGGGACAGACGTGCAGGTGGAAGCGGCACCTGCCGCCCTGGAGCTCGTGTGCCCGTCCTCGGTGCAGAGTGACGAGAGCCTCGACCTCAGCATCCAGAACCGCGGTGGTTCAGGCCTGGAGGCCGCCTACAGCATCGTGGCCCTGGGCGAGGAGCCGGCCCGAGGTGAGTGTCTGCTGCCCACTCCCCTTCCTCCCCCGTTGACACCCTCGTTCCCACCGGTCTCCAGCGGTGCACCCGCTCTGCCCCTCGGACACGGAGATCTTCTCTGGCAATGGGCACTGCTACCGCCTGGTGGTGGAGAAGGCGGCCTGGCTGCAGGCGCAGGAGCAGTGTCGGGCCTGGGCCGGGGCCACCCTGGCAATGGTGGACAGTCCCGCCGTGCAGCGCTTCCTGGTCTCCCGGGTCACCAGGTGCCTGCCCCACCCCCCGAGGGGCCATAGGTTGAGCCCCCTGCCATCCCACACCCGCCCCCAGGAGCCTAGACATGTGGATCGGCTTCTCGACTGTGCAGGGGGTGGAGGTGGGCCCAGCGCCGCAGGGCGAGGCCTTCAGCCTGGAGAGCTGCCAGAACTGGCTGCCCGGGGAGCCACACCCAGCCACAGCTGAGCACTGCGTCCGGCTCGGGCCCACCGGGTGGTGTAACACCGACCTGTGCTCAGCGCCGCACAGCTACGTCTGCGAGCTGCGGCCTGGAGGTGTGCGGGGGGCCAGGCAGGGGCCTGAGACGCCCGGCGCCTCACTGTGCACTTGCCACCCCAGGCCCAGTGCAGGATGCCGAGAACCTCCTCGTGGGAGCGCCCAGTGGGGACCTGTAGGGACCCCTGATGCCTCTGGCACGGCAGTACGGCCTCTCAGCCCCGCACGAGCCCCTGGAGGTAGTCGGCCCCCCACGTTCTATAACCTGCCCCTGTGGAGCTGAGGCGGCCCCCTGCCCACCAGGTCATGGTATTCCCGGGCCTGCGTCTGAGCCGTGAAGCCTTCCTCACCACGGCCGAATTTGGGACCCAGGAGCTCCGGCGGCCCGCCCAGCTGCGGCTGCAGGTGTACCGGCTCCTCAGCACAGCAGGTGGGACTCTGGGGTGGTGGGCGCCGCAGGACATCAGGGCCCCAACACCCTCCCCTCCTCGCAGGGACCCCGGAGAACGGCAGCGAGCCTGAGAGCAGGTCCCCGGACAACAGGACCCAGCTGGTCCCCGCGTGCATGCCAGGGGGACGCTGGTGCCCTGGAGCCAACATCTGCTTGCCGCTGGACGCCTCCTGCCACCCCCAGGCCTGCGCCAATGGCTGCACGTCAGGGCCAGGGCTACTCGGGTCCCCCTATGCGCTATGGAGAGAGTTCCTCTTCTCCGTTCCCGCGGGGCCCCCCGCGCAGTACTCGGTGTGTGGCCCTGACCTGGGTCTGTTCCCTGCGACGTGATGCAGCCCTGCCTCCCTCTCCACAGGTCACCCTCCACGGCCAGGATGTCCTCATGCTCCCTGGTGACCTCGTTGGCTTGCAGCACGACGCTGGCCCTGGCGCCCTCCCGCACTGCTCGCCGGCTCCCGGCCACCCTGGTCCCCAGGCCCCGTACCTCTCCGCCAACGCCTCGTCATGGCTGCCCCACTTGCCAGCCCAGCTGGAGGGCACTTGGGCCTGCCCTGCCTGTGCCCTGCGGCTGCTTGCAGCCACGGAACAGCTCACCGTGCTGCTGGGCCTGAGGCCCAACCCTGGGCTGCGGCTGCCTGGGCGCTATGAGGTCCGGGCAGAGGTGGGCAATGGCGTGTCCAGGCACAACCTGTCCTGCAGCTTTGACGTGGTCTCCTCAGTGGCTGGGCTGCGGGTCATCTACCCTGCCCCCCGCGACGGCCGCCTCTACGTGCCCACCAACGGCTCAGCCTCGGTGCTCCAGGTGGACTCTGGTGCCAGCGCCACGGCCACGGCTTGCTGGCCTGGGGGCAGTGTCAGCGCCCGCTTTGAGAATGCCTGCCCTGCCCTGGTGGCCACCTTCGTGCCCGGCTGCCCCTGGGAGACCAATGATACCCTGTTCTCAGTGGTAGCACTGCCGTGGCTCGGTGAGGGGGAGCACGTGATGGACGTTGTGGTGGAAAACAGCGCCAGCCGGGCCAACCTCAGCCTGCGGGTGACGGCGGAGGAGCCCATCTGTGGCCTCCGCGCCACGCCCAGCCCCGAGGCCCGTGTACTGCAGGGAGTCCCAGTGGTGAGTATGGCCGAGGCTCCACCACCAGCCCCCAGAGCCCAGGCTGACACCAGTCCCCCCGCAGAGGTACAGCCCCGTGGTGGAGGCCGGCTCGGACATGGTCTTCTGGTGGACCATCAACGACAAGCAGTCCCTGACCTTCCAGAACGTGGTCTTCAATGTCATTTATCAGAGCGCGGCGGTCTTCAAGCTCTCAGTAGGTGGGCGGGAGTGGGGAGGGGAGGGGATCCACCTGGGCCCACTGATGCCTGTCCCTGCAGCTGACGGCCTCCAACCACGTGAGCAACGTCACCGTGAACTACAACATCACCGTGGAGCGGATGAACAGGATGCAGGGCCTGCGGGTCTCTACAGTGCCAGCCGTGCTGTCCCCCAATGCCACGCTGGCACTGACGGCGGGCGTGCTGGTGGACTCGGCCGTGGAGGTGGCCTTCCTGTGAGTGACTCAGGGGCCGGTTTGGGGTGGGCGGTTCACTCACTGCCTCCCACCGCCCCGGCAGGTGGACCTTTGGGGATGGGGAGCAGGCCCTCCACCAGTTCCAGCCTCCATACAACGAGTCCTTCCCGGTTCCAGACCCCTCGGTGGCCCAGGTGCTGGTGGAGCACAATGTCACCCACACCTACGCTGCCCCAGGTGAGGGATGAGGGGGTGAGGGGGCCACTGCCTTTCATGTCACCCACACCTACGCTGCCCCAGGTGAGGGATGAGGGGGTGAGGGGGCCACTGCCTTTCAGGCTCTGAGCACGGACGCTGCCCCAGGTGAGGGATGAGGGGGTGAGGGGGCCACTGCCTTTCAGGCTCTGAGCACGGGGCCCCCCCAGTCCCCCAGTCAAGCTGCCCCGCTTCCTCGCCCCCCCAGTCCCCCAGTCAAGCTGCCCCGCTTCCTCCCCAACAGCCCTCACTGTGACCTCACCTGGGCTGACCCCCAGTCAAGCTGCCCCGCTTCCTCCCCAACAGCCCTCACTGTGACCTCACCTGGGCTGATGGCTTAGGCCCCTACTGGGGTGAGGGAGGGGCCAGGCGTACTGTGACCTCACCTGGGCTGATGGCTTAGGCCCCTACTGGGGTGAGGGAGGGGCCAGGCGTGGGAGGAGTGGACAGGGAAGCTGGGCCCCCTGAACTGCCCCCCACCGCCCTTCCGCCGCCCAGGTTGGAAGGTGGCAAACCGGATGAGTATCCTGGGAGGGGGTGAGCTCACCGCCGCCGCCCAGGTTGGAAGGTGGCAAACCGGATGAGTATCCTGGGAGGGGGTGAGCTCACCGGCAGTGGCCAGGTTGGAAGGTGGCAAACCGGATGAGTATCCTGGGAGGGGGTGAGCTCACCGGCAGTGGCCAGGCCCCTGGGCTGTGTTGGAGGTAACCCCACTCCCACGCCAGGTGCTGATCCGCAGTGGCCGGGTGCCCATTGTGTCCTTGGAGTGTGTGTCCTGCAAGGCACAGGCCGTGTACGAAGTGAGCCGCAGCTCCTACGTGTACCTGGAGGGCCGCTGCCTCAATTGCAGCAGCGGCTCCAAGCGAGGGGTGAGTGTTGAGCGGGGTGTGGGCGGGTTGGGTTGCGCCCCCTCACCATCCCTTCTGCCTGCAGCGGTGGGCTGCACGTACGTTCAGCAACAAGACGCTGGTGCTGGATGAGACCACCACATCCACGGGCAGCGCAGGCATGTGACTGGTGCTGCGGCGGGGCGTGCTGCGGGACGGCGAGGGATACACCTTCACGCTGACGGTGCTGGGCCGCTCTGGCGAGGAGGAGGGCTGCGCCTCCATCCCCCTGTCCCCCAACCGCCCGCCGCTGGGGGGCTCTTGCCGCCTCTTCCCACTGGGCGCTGTGCACGCTCTCACCACCAAGGTGCACTTCGAATGCATGGGTGAGTGCAGGCCTGCGTAGGGGGAGCAGCGGCCTCCCGTGATGCCGTGGGGACCGTCCCTCAGGCTGGCATGACGCGGAGGATGCTGGCGCCCCGCTGGTGTACGCCCTGCTGCTGCAGCGCTGCCGCCAGGGCCACTGCGAGGAGTTCTGTGTCTACAAGGGCAGCCTCTCCGGCTACGGAGCCGTGCTGCCCCCGGGTTTCAGGCCACACTTCGAGGTGGGCCTGGCCGTGGTGGTGCAGGACCAGCTGGGAGCCGCTGTGGTCGCCCTCAACAGGTGAGCCAGGCCGTGGGAGGGCGCCCCCGAGAGCCACCTGCTCACCACCCCCCTCTGCTCGTAGGTCTCTGGCCATCACCCTCCCAGAGCCCAACGGCAGCGCAATGGGGCTCACAGTCTGGCTGCACGGGCTCACCGCTAGTGTGCTCCCAGGGCTGCTGCGGCAGGCCGATCCCCAGCACGTCATCGAGTACTCGCTGGCCCTGGTCACTGTGCTGAACGAGGTGAGTGCAGCCTGGGAGGGGACCTCACATCTTGACAGCTTGCTGTGCCCCCTGCCTGCCCCAGTACGAGCGGGCCCTGGACGTGGCGGCAGAGCCCAAGCACGAGCGGCAGCGCCGAGCCCAGATACGCAAGAACATCACGGAGACTCTGGTGTCCCTGAGGGTCCACACTGTGGATGACATCCAGCAGATCGCTGCTGCGCTGGCCCAGTGCATGGTAGGATGGCCCCACATGCTCTCCCCGCCCCGGAGCGGGGCTGGACACTGCTGGCTCCACACAGGGGCCCAGCAGGGAGCTCGTATGCCGCTCGTGCCTGAAGCAGACGCTGCACAAGCTGGAGGCCATGATGCGCATCCTGCAGGCAGAGACCACCGCGGGCACCGTGACGCCCACCGCCATCGGAGACAGCATCCTCAACATCACAGGTGCCGCGGCCCGTGCCCCACGCCACCCGCCCTGTCTCTGCACTGACCTCACGCCTGTCTGCAGGAGACCTCATCCACCTGGCCAGCTCAGACGTGCGGGCACCACAGCGCTCAGAGCTGGGAGCCGAGTCACCATCGCGGATGGTGGCGTCCCAGGCCTACAACCTGACCTCTGCCCTCACGCCCATCCTCACGCGCTCCCGCGTGCTCAACGAGGAGCCCCTGACGCTGGCGGGTGAGGAGATCGTGGCCCAGGGCAAGCGCTCGGACCCGCGGAGCCTGCTGTGCTATGGCGGCGCCCCAGGGCCTGGCTGCCACTTCTCCATCCCCTAGGCTTTCAGCAGGGCCCCGGCCAACCTCAGTGATGTGGTGCAGCTCATCTTTCTGGTGGACTCCAATCCCTTTCCCTTTGGCTATATCAGCAACTACACCGTCTCCACCAAGGTGGCCTCGATGGCGTTCCAGACACAGGCCGGCGCCCAGATCCCCATCGAGCGGCTGGCCTCAGAGCGCGCCTCACCGTGAAGGTGCCCAACAACTCGGACTTCCCCATCGAGCGGCTGGCCTCAGAGCGCGCCTCACCGTGAAGGTGCCCAACAACTCGGACTGGGCTGCCCGGGGCCACCGCAGCTCCGCCAACTCCGTTGTGGTCCAGCCCCAGGCCTCCGTCGGTGCTGTGGTCACCCTGGACAGCAGCAACCCTGCGGCCGTGCTGCATCTGCAGCTCAACTATACGCTGCTGGACGGTGCATGCAGCGGTTGGGGCACACGCGGCCCCGGCAGGCGTGTGACCTGCGCGTTCTGCCCCAGGCCGCTACCTGTCTGAGGAACCCGAGCCCTACCTGGCAGTCTACCTGCACTCGGAGCCCCGGCCCAATGAGCGCAACTGCTCGGCTAGCAGGAGGATCCGCCCAGAGTCCCTCCAGGGTGCCGACCACCGGCCCTACACCTTCTTCATTTCCCCGGGGTGAGCTCTGCGGGCCGGCCTGGCAGGGCAGGGGGCTCACGTCCACTGCCCCTTCCCTTCCCAGGACCAGAGACCCAGTGGGGAGTTACCGTCTGAACCTCTCCAGCCACTTCCGCTGGTCGGCGCTGGAGGTGTCCGTGGGCTTGTACACGTCCCTGTGCCAGTACTTCAGCGAGGAGGACGTGGTGTGGCGGACAGAGGGGCTGCTGCCCCTGGAGGAGACCTCGCCCCGCCAGGCCGTCTGCCTCACCCGCCACCTCACCGCCTTCGGCACCAGCCTCTTCGTGCCCCCAAGCCATATCCGCTTTGTGTTTCCTGTGAGTGACCCTGTGCTCCTGGGAGCCTCTGCACCTCCTGGGCCTGGCGGCTGTGTCTTCACAGGAGCCAACAGCGGATGTAAACTACATCGTCATGCTGACATGTGCTGTGTGCCTGGTGACCTACATGGTCATGGCCGCCATCCTGCACAAGCTGGACCAGTTGGATGCCAGCCGGGGCCGCGCCATCCCCTTCTGTGGGCAGCGGGGCCGCTTCAAGTACGAGATCCTCGTCAAGACAGGCTGGGGCCGGGGCTCAGGTGAGGGGCGCGGCGGGGTGGCAGGGCCTCCCCGAGCCTCCCACCCCTCCCTCTTGCCCTCCAGGTACCACGGCCCACGTGGGCATCATGCTGTATGGGGTGGACAGCCGGAGCGGCCACCGGCACCTGGACGGCGACAGAGCCTTCCACCGCAACAGTCTGGACATCTTCCAGATCGCCACCCCGCACAGCCTGGGTAGCGTGTGGAAGATCCGAGTGTGGCACGACAACAAAGGTCTGTATGGACCCTGCCAAGCTCTGCCCCTCGCGAACCTGACCTCCCTCCCGCGCCTCTGCAGGGCTCAGCCCTGCCCGGTTCCTGCAGCACATCATCGTCAGGGACCTGCAGACGGCACGCAGCACCTTCTTCCTGGTCAATGACTGGCTTTCGGTGGAGACGGAGGCCAACGGGGGCCTGGTGGAGAAGGAGGTGCTGGCCGCGAGTAAGGCCTCGTTCCGTGTTCCCACTCCGTGGCCTCCTGCAGTGCGGCCCTCCCTGCCTTCTAGGTCACGCAGCCCTGTTGCGCTTCCGGCGCCTGCTGGTGGCTGAGCTGCAGCGTGGCTTCTTTGACAAGCACATCTGGCTCTCCATATGGGACCGGCCGCCTCGTAGCTATTTCACTCACATCCAGAGGGCCACCTGCTGCGTTCTCCTCATCTGTCTCTTCCTGGGCGCCAACGCCGTGTGGTACGGGGCTGTTGGAGACTCTGCCTACAGGTGGGTGCCGTAGGGGTCGGGACAGCCTCTTCCTCACCTGTGTGGCCTCCTCTCCTCCACACAGCACGGGGCGTGTGTCCAGGCTGAACCCGCTGAGCGTCGACACAGTCGCTGTTGGCCTGGTGTCCAGCGTGGTTGTCTATCCCGTCTACCTGGCCATCCTCTTTCTCTTCCGGATGTCCCGGAGCAAGGTGGGCTGGGGCTGGGGACCCGGGAGTACTGGGCTGCCCGCTGACCACTGCCCTTGTCCTGCAGGTGGCTGGGAGCCCGAGCCCCACACCTGCCGGGCAGCAGGTGCTGGACGTCGACAGCTGCCTGGACTCATCCGTGCTGGACAGCTCCTTCCTCACGTTCTGAGGCCTCCACGCTGAGGTGAGGGCTCTACTGGGGGTCCTGCCGCCTTGAGCTTGGACTCAAGACCCTGTGCACCTCTCAGCAGGCCTTTGCTGGACAGATGAAGAGTGACTTGTTTCTGGATGATTCTAAGAGGTGGGTTCCCTAGAGAAACCTCGAGCCCTGGTCCTGGTACCTTGCTGACCCGCGCCACCTGCAGTCTGGTGTGCTGGCCCTCCAGCGAGGGAACGCCCAGTTAGCCGGACCTGCTCAGTGACCCGTCCATTGTGGGTAGCAATCTGCGGCACGACCCCCACTTACTGGGTCTCTCCTTTTAGTGGATCATGAGGTCAGGAGTTGGAGACCAGCCTGGCCAAGATGGTGAAACCCTGTTTCTACTAAAAAGACAAGGTCAGGAGTTGGAGACCAGCCTGGCCAAGATGGTGAAACCCTGTTTCTACTAAAAAGACAAAAATTAGCCGATGGAGTGCAATGGCACAATCTCAGCTCAACACAACCTTTTCCTGCTGGGTTCAAGTGATTCTCCTGCCTCAGCCTCCCGCCCACCTCTACTGAAAAAATACAAAAATTAGCTGGGCGTGATGGTGCATGCCTGTAGTCCCAGCCACCTCTACTGAAAAAATACAAAAATTAGCTGGGCGTGATGGTGCATGCCTGTAGTCCCAGCCACTTGGGAGGCGCTTGAACCTGGGAGAGGGAGGTTGCAGTGAGAGGAGATCGAGCCACTGCACTACAGCCTGGGTGACAGAGCAAGATTCCGTCTTAAGACCAAAAGGACTGTTTTGCAATGAAGCAGATGAATCAACCAGTAAGGCCAACCCCTCAAAAAATCAAAAGGACTGTTTTGCAATGAAGCAGATGAATCAACCAGTAAGGCCAACCCCTCAAAAAATGTAGCACTTTTTGAGAAGGAGTCTCACTCTGTCTCCCAGGCTAGAGAGCAGTGGCGTGATGTCAGCACACTGCAACCTCTGCC